CCCCGCCTCCGGTATGTGCCTCCTCCGTGTACTCTGTCTCACTTGCCCTTTGACAAGAATCAAACTCTCAGTTGGGTGGCTTCCCCTCGACTCCATCCCACACCACCCGTTTTCCCTGGTCCCTCCACATCCTCTCCATCCCCTACTCATTCCCTCTGCGGTTAGCGTGACTCCCCCTACCTTGGCCGAGCAGGACCCTAAGGGCTGGGAGAAGAGTGCTGGTCCTGGAGATCAGTCCTAGGACTTCCAAAAAAAAAAAAAAATGCTCGGCCAGGGGAGACTGGACCCCCCTCTCTCCCCCTTCTCCGTTCGTCCCTCCCACATCCCCCTGAGCCCTCCCACATTCCGCCTTCTCCTTCCATTCCTCCCGGCCAGTTCCCTCCTCTCCTCCTCTGGGTCCTCCCTCCCCGTGGAGCTGGCCACTGCCGCGCCCCCTCCCCCTCCCTGGCCCTCCCGGCTCGTTCAATGAAGCTTTCTCTTCCCGCGGCATGGAGGCCAGGCCTCTGCGGTCAGGGAGCTGACATGCAAGCGGCGGCCGGGCGGCGGGGCGGCCCCGGTGGTGGCGGGAAGCGGTTCAACCCCAGCCCTCCCTCCGAGTCCCGGGCCAGCGGAGTCTAAACAGCCCGGCTCGGGCGGGGCTGGGGGCGGGCCCGGCCAGGGTAAATAAAGCCCCGGAGGCCCGTGTGGGTCTCTCCGGTGCCCGGGGCGCTTTCGGGGTGATGTCATGGCTTTCACTCTGACGTCACCTTGGGCATATGACGTCACGCGCAGCCACCACGCCCAGAGGCCAGGGCCCTCGCGCCAAAACCGAGGACTTTCGGTGGAGCCACTGGCGCGCCCCCACGACGGCGGGTAGGGGCCTGGGGTGCTGCAGCTCCCGGCTAATCCGGGGGTCTCCACCATTCCTTCTCGCTCCTCTCCCTCACCCCACCGCGACCCCCCCAGCGGCTGCCGGCGGGGGCCGGGGAGGGGCGGAAACTCCTCCAGGGAACCCGGCCCCGCCTCCCGCCCCGCCTCCCGCCGCAGGGCCAGGAAGCGCGGAAGGAACCGCCGGGGGCCATGGACGGAGCAGTGATGGAAGGGCCGCTTTTTTTGCAGAGTCAGCGCTTTGGGACCAAGGTAGTCTGGCGCATGGATGCCGAACCTTATCCGGGCTAGTAGTGGGTGAGAGAGCCCAGAAACAGGGAGAGGTGGGCCCCTCTCGAGCACTCTCTCTCTCTCCCTAGAGGTGGAGGAAGACCTGGGCCGTGCTCTACCCGGCCAGTCCCCACGGCGTAGCGCGGCTCGAGTTCTTTGACCATAAGGGGTCGAGCTCTGGGGGTGGCCGAGGGAGCTCGCGCCGCCTGGACTGCAAAGTGATCCGTCTGGCTGAGTGTGTGAGTGTGGCCCCCGTCACCGTGGAGACCCCCCCTGAGCCCGGCGCCACTGCCTTCCGCCTGGACACTGCTCAGCGCTCGCACCTGCTGGCGGCCGACGCGCCGTCCAGTGCAGCCTGGGTGCAGACGCTGTGCCGAAACGCCTTTCCGGTGAGGAGCTGCGGCGATGCGGGGTGGGGGCAAATTACGGGTTTCTCGATGCTCTCTACTACAGAAAGGCAGCTGGACTCTGGCGCCTACCGATAACCCACCTAAGCTTTCTGCCCTGGAGATGCTGGAGAACTCCTTGTACAGCCCTACCTGGGAAGGTAGACGCCTCAGAAGCCCGGGCAGGGATGGACCCGCAGCTGTCTAATCGTGTATGCCTTCCAGGATCCCAATTCTGGGTAACGGTGCAGAGGACTGAGGCCGCCGAGCGCTGTGGCCTGCATGGCTCCTACGTGCTGAGGGTGGAGGCTGAAAGGCTGACTCTCCTGACCGTGGGGGCCCAGAGTCAGATACTGGAGCCACTCCTGTCCTGGCCCTACACTCTGTTGCGTCGCTATGGCCGGGACAAGGTGCAGGGGCTGTCCGGGAGGGCTTCCTGGGTTGGTAATGTGTTTCCCCCTCTACCCTCCTTAGGTCATGTTCTCTTTCGAGGCCGGCCGCCGCTGCCCCTCAGGCCCTGGAACCTTCACCTTCCAGACGGCACAGGGAAATGACATCTTCCAGGCAGTTGAGACTGCCATCCACCGGCAGAAGGCCCAGGGAAAGGCCGGACAGGGGCACGATGTTCTCAGAGCTGACTCCCATGAAGGGGAGGTGGCAGAGGGGAAGTTGCCTTCCCCACCTGGCCCCCAAGAGCTCCTCGACAGTCCCCCAGCCCTGTATGCTGAGCCCTTAGACTCCCTGCGCATTGCTCCATGCCCTTCCCAGGACTCCCTATACTCAGACCCCTTGGACAGCACGTCTGCTCAGGCAGGAGAGGGAGTACAACGGAAGAAACCTCTCTATTGGGACTTGTATGAGCATGCGCAGCAGCAGTTGCTGAAGGCCAAGCTGACAGACCCCAAAGAGGATCCCATCTATGATGAACCTGAGGGCCTGGCCCCAGTCCCTCCCCAGGGCCTTTATGATCTGCCTCGGGAGCCCAAGGATGCATGGTGGTGCCAAGCTCGGGTGAAGGAGGAGGGCTATGAGCTCCCCTACAACCCTGCCACTGATGACTACGCTGTGCCACCCCCTCGGAGCACAAAGCCCCTCCTTGCTCCCAAGCCCCAGGGCCCAGCCTTCCCTGAACCTGGTACTGCAACTGGCAGTGGCATCAAAAGCCACAACTCAGCCCTGTACAGCCAGGTCCAGAAGAGCGGGGCCTCAGGGAGCTGGGACTGTGGGCTCTCTAGAGTAGGGACTGACAAGACTGGGGTCAAGTCAGAGGGCTCTACCTGAGAAGGACGGCAAGGCTGAGGTGGCTAAGGGGGACCATGGGGAGGTGGCACTAGGGATCAAAGAAGATGGTTAGAACCAGCAGAAGCCAGAGGGTGGGAGGGGCCATGCTGTGTGAGACCAGGGGACCAGAGGGATGGGAGAGTCAAGGGAAGGACAATCCCAGGAAGTCCTAAGAAGTGGGGCAGATGGCAGGGCTGAGGATGGGCTCTGCATCCCCCAAAGCCATCCCTTCCCTACTTCCCCAAATGAAGGGACGGCTGTGGGACCAGGTCTGTGGAAAGTGGTGCATGGTCAGAATGGGTGCAGTTTGAGGGGCCTGTGTGGAGGCCTCAGGGAGATGTTGGACTGTGCCTGGATCCTTACTCCTGCATTGTTCTTTGCCAGAGACCTATTTAAAAATTTTAAAATTCTCATTAAAGTCAGCTTGGGTTTAAGAAGTTTATGTGTGTGAAGAGAAAAAGAGGGGACA